GATTAGCATCTGACTCCTGACTAGTCTATGCAGTAGGGGACCTCATTTGTTTCAGTTGCTGCTCTCACTGTAGAGCCCTGGACAGTGCCTGGTGCGTCAGAGGTGCTCAATAAATATCCAGGAACTGATTGAGAAGCATCTCCCCAAACACTGTGAACTTTAGACAAGTGCTTGTTCCAACAACCGCAGTAAGAACCTCCCACAGACTCTAAAACAATGGTTTGCAAGGTGTGGTCTCTCGTGCATCACCTGGGAGCTGGTTAGAAATGCAAAGTCTGGGGCCCCAACCCAGACCTGCCGAATCAGAAACTCTGGAGTTGGGGTCCAGCAATGTTAACAAGCTCTAGGGGATGATTCTGCTCTGCGTCAAACTTTGAGAACTGGAGCTCTAAAACTATGACCACAGGCACCATGAAGAACATGTTTGCGGATGGAGGAGCGAGAATTGTGGCAAAGCCTAGCCTAGAACCCAGGTATTCTTGACCCATTCTTTTTCCCCAGCTCAGTCCAGGGCACAAAGAAGAGCAGAGTTCGATCATCCTCCCTGTCAGAGTCCTGGAACGGAGACTTGGGAACGTCAGGAGTCTACAAACAGAGGGCGGGGCAGTCCTCTCCGGAGTAGAAGGCGGGGCCAGTGCCCTGAGCCCCGCCCCATCCCGTTGCCCCGGGAAACCCCGGGTTGTAACAATAACCGGTGACGCGCTTCTGGGAGGGATCCTGTCGAGCCCATGGGCAGGACAGTCCAGCCGCGGACCAATGGGAGTGTTAGGGCTCCGCCCCCTAGCCCCCCCGCCTCCGCGCCGAGCAGGGGGCGGGGTCGCGCCAGCCGCTCCGCCCCTGCTCCGTAGGCGGCGCTGTTGCTTGCAGGGGCTGCGGCGGGGTCGCCCCGAGCTGGGAGCTCAGCGCCCGGTCTCCCAGCCCGCGGGCGGGGCACCTGGGCTGGCTGAGGATTCCGCGGCCGCAGGCGAAACGCCCCGCCCCCTCCCGCGTCGGGCCCGCCCCCTCCCCGTCCCCCGCCCATCCCGAGGTGCAGCCGGCGCTGAGCGCGGCAGGCGCGGGAGCTGGCGCTGGAGCCGGAGCGGCGGCGGCGGCAGCATTCACCGGGCGGCGGCGGCGCGGGCTCCGGCACCGGCTCGGGCTCCGGCATGGTGCAATCCGGCCTCGTCCCGGGAGAGCAGGGCCCGTGCGCAGGGCCGGCGCCCGGGGAGCGGCGGCAGCGGCGGTGGCGGTGGTGGCTGCAGGCGCAGGCAGGCGGCAGGTGCTAGAAGCGGGGCTGGGCGAGGTGTGTGCCCGCTGGGCTCCCGGGCCGCCGCCCCCTCACTGCCCAGGTCTTTCCCTCCCTTCGTGCTCCCCAGCGCGTCCAGCCCCCTGCCTCCGCGCCTCGGCCCATGGCGCCCCGCGGCTGAGACAGCGCCGCCAGGGACCCCTCCCGCGGGCCTCCCCGGGGCGTGCAGATCCCGGAGCCGCCCGCCCACCCTCCGCGAAGCCTCCCTCCCCTCCTCGCCCGAGCCGGGCGGGACCATGGCTGCGAAGCTGCGAGCGCATCAGGTGGACGTGGACCCGGACTTCGCGCCGCAGAGCCGGCCGCGCTCGTGTACCTGGCCCCTGCCGCAGCCTGACTTGGCCGGCGACGAGGACGGAGCGCTGGGCGCAGGGGTGGCCGAGGGCGCCGAGGACTGCGGGCCGGAGCGCCGGGCTACGGCCCCGGCGATGGCCCCAGCGCCGCCCCTGGGCGCGGAGGTCGGACCGCTGCGGAAAGCGAAGAGCTCTCGGCGGAACGCGTGGGGGAACCTGTCCTACGCCGACCTCATCACCAAAGCCATCGAGAGCGCCCCGGACAAGCGGCTCACGCTCTCGCAGATCTACGACTGGATGGTCCGTTACGTGCCCTACTTCAAGGATAAAGGCGACAGCAACAGCTCGGCCGGCTGGAAGGTGGGGGCGTCCGGCTGGGGAGGGGGCTGGGGACTCCCACCCGCGTCCTTGTCTCTGGCCACAGAACTCCATCCGGCACAACCTGTCGCTGCACACCCGTTTCATCCGCGTGCAGAACGAGGGCACCGGCAAGAGTTCGTGGTGGATGCTGAACCCCGAGGGCGGAAAGACAGGGAAGACCCCGCGGCGCAGGGCCGTGTCCATGGACAACGGGGCCAAGTTCCTGCGCATCAAGGGCAAGGCGAGCAAGAAGAAGCAGCTGCAGGCGCCCGAGCGAAGCCCGGACGACAGCTCCCCGAGTGCGCCCGCCCCGGGGCCGGTGCCTGCCGCAGCCAAGTGGGCCGCCAGCCCCGCCTCGCACGCCAGCGACGACTACGAGGCTTGGGCCGACTTCCGCGGCGGCGGGAGACCCCTGCTCGGGGAGGCGGCCGAGCTGGAGGACGACGAGGCCCTGGAGGCCCTGGCGCCATCATCGCCGCTCATGTACCCAAGCCCCGCCAGCGCGCTGTCGCCGGCGCTGGGCTCGCGCTGTCCGGGTGAGCTGCCCCGCCTGGCCGAGCTGGGAGGCCCGCTGGGCCTGCACGGCGGCGGCGGCGCGGGGCTGCCCGAGGGCCTGCTGGACGGCGCGCAGGACGCGTACGGGCCGCGGGCCCGCGCCCAGGCCCGGCCCGGTGCTGGGTGCGCCGGGGCGCAGGACGCGTACGGGCCGCGGGCCCGCGCCCAGGCCCGGCCCGGTGCTGGGTGCGCCGGGGGAGCTGGCGCTGGCGGGCGCAGCCGCCGCCTACCCCGGCAAAGGGGCGGCCCCGTACGCGCCGCCCGCGCCCTCGCGCAGTGCCTTAGCCCACCCCATCAGCCTTATGACGCTGCCCGGCGAGGCGGGCGCCGCGGGCCTGGCACCGCCGGGCCACGCCGCCGCCTTCGGGGGCCCGCCCGGCGGCCTCCTGCTGGACGCTCTGCCGGGGCCCTACGCTGCCGCCGCCGCCGGGCCGCTGGGCGCCGCGCCCGACCGCTTCCCGGCCGACCTGGACCTCGACATGTTCAGCGGGAGCCTCGAGTGCGACGTGGAGTCCATCATCCTCAACGACTTCATGGACAGCGACGAAATGGACTTCAACTTCGATTCGGCCCTGCCTCCGCCGCCGCCGGGCCTGGCCGGGGCCCCGCCCCCCAACCAGAGCTGGGTGCCGGGCTGAGGGCCGCCTCCCGCCTCCGGGCGCCCCGTCCCGTCCCCAGGGGGCCTCTGTCTTCCCATCCTGATTCCCGGGTCCCTGCCCCCGACTCTAGCTCCCCAGGAGGCGGCCCCAGCCCAGCTAGGGACCCCTCTCGGAGGCCGGCCGCCGGGGAAGGGGAGGGAGGGGCCGGGGCACCCCACTGCTCCTGCCCACACTCCTGAGATCCACCCCCTTCTCCTGGGCAGGAAGCCTGGGAGAGGAGGCTGAATTCCAGGCTGGCTGGGAGTAGGGAGGAGCGGGGTGGGCCGCCTGGTGTGGACGGTGGTCGGGGAAGCCAACTAGGAGATGGGCCAGGGAGCGTTTACAAATCTTCAGTTTCATTTGCGGAGGCCTAGCCGTGACCCCGCGCCCACCCCAAACACGGATCTGATTCCCACTTGACACACTTTCCCACTGGTCTTAGTCTCACCCACCCGAAGCCAGCAACCCTCTGCGGAAAACTCACACCTACCTATATCCATCCACCCTGAGCAGCCCTCCACCCCCAAATCGCCCTCCGACGACCGCCACCCCCACAGTTCAGTCTCCCCCTCCCATCCCTGCCGGCCCTCGCTTCTCCCCTCCCCCGTCGGAGTCAGTCCCTCTCTTCAACCGCCCCCACCCCCTAGTACTGGTCTCAGCTTCTGCAGCGGGCCTCAGCCCCGTCCACCCCCAACCCCGACGCCCCTTTCTCCGCGCCAGTTCTGGCCCTTCTCCCATATTTATAAGTGTCCGGCCGGGACGGGCGGTGGGCGCGGCGTCCCCGGCGCGTATCGTAGGCAGTGTACCGTGGCCGTGCCGTCAGAGTGTGCGTGTGCGTGTGTGCCGTGTCGAGGCTGTGTAGAGTGCATTGTACAGCATATTTTCATGAATAAAATTGTTTTAAATATTTCCCGCGCCTTGGGCTAGAGGAAGGGGAGTGG